TTACACAACCTAAGAAAAAAGCAGAGCATTTTCCTTGACCACTTTGAGATCTGGGTGAGCAGTGGATGTTTAAATGCTGGCATTTCTACAAGGTCGGCAATTAAGAATTCACGAAAACATTAATCACTACGAATTATCAGAAAAACACCAAGAGCGCTACGAGGCCTCGGAGCCTTTACTCCCCCTGGAAGTAACCGGGGAGCACCCAGGGGCAAAGCCGAGGCCCCAAGCGCGGGGAATGCGGCTTTGCCCGACCGCTGGCTCCGCGTCCCTCTCCGGGTGCATAAGTCTTGGCTCCCGCGCCTCTCCCGAGCACTTAGCCTCCCGAGCAGAGAGGGGAACCAGAGGAGCGTCGAAGCCGGGAGAGAAAAGGGGCGGGCGCCGCTCTGGTAAGAAGTTCGGGCCTGGCCCCCAAGCGCCGGCGAACCGGCTATCCGGCGAGCCAGTAATTAGCCCGCTCCGACGGTTGCGCCCGGTGGCCAGACCCGGCGCCCGACACCTGGAGCGAGTGCGCTGGGGCGCCGGACAGGAGAGGCCAGGCTGGCAAAGGCGCGGGAGGCGGGGTCGGAGCGTGGGCGGGGCACCGCGGGGCGGGGCGCGTCGCTCGTTTCCGGTGTGCGCGGCGGAGCGCTAGGGCGGGGGCACAGTCGGCTCCCAATCGCGCACAATGAGACAGCGCTGAGCGCCGGAAGTGGGGCCGAAGGAAAACACGGAGAGGGAGCCCGGCCGGGACAGGAAGAGGCTGGGGACCGCGGCGAAGGTGGTGAGTGCTCTTGGGCGCCTTCTCCCAACGTCCCTGCCAGACTCGCCTCCGGGCTGATTCTCCAGTTGGTTTCCTGGACTCCAGAGTAGCTGTCCGGCCTGGCCCCGGAGGTACGTTGGTTCCATCCCCCGCCGGCCTCCTCGCACCAGTTTGGGTGACCGAGGAACCCCCAGGCCGGCAGAGGCTGAGCCCTCGGGTTCGAGTCCGTGTTTTCACTTTTTGTCAGACTGCGGGCGCAGAAGACGGGATTTGGGTCAAGACATTCGGCTCTGGCCCCCTGGCCGGCCGGGGGAACCCTGGAACCCCATGGAGACAGCAGGTCACTTCCTGCTTCCTGGTCCCCACGGTGGCTTCTTGGCCAGGAGTGCAGGGACGCCTCCTCTTTCTCCACGTCGGGCTCAAAAGGGTGGAAACTAAGGCAGATCGGTGGTGGAGCGGTCAGATGGGGATTGAAGAGGAGTGTCATTCCTCAGGGAATTGCTGTTCCTGACAAAACCAAACTTGTTTGGGGTTGGAGAACGGGGATTGAGGAGGTTAGATGGAGTTGTCCCTTGATCGGAAACCCAGCCTCTTTAATTACAGCTGCACCTTGGTCGGAAGCCCAGCCCCTCCGTAACCTAAGCGCTCAAAGCCGGTCTGTCCAGAATAGGGGTGGTGAAGGGACGGAAAATTGGAGTTGAGAAATGTAGTACTCCTTTCACGTAAAGTTTCGGTGTATAACACTTACAAGTAATTGCCAACTTAAAAAACAAAAGACTGTTTCGGTAGTTTAGTAATAATATTGGCTTGGGATGAGGTTTTCTTTGAAGAGAAACGCCTTGTTACAGAGGGAAAAGCCGACCATACTTGATATGAGTAATATTCTACTATGCTACAGTTCTGGAACCTATAGAGCTTCTCTTATTCACACATTTAATCTTCATGCTAAATAGTAAGTATTAATTTTCATGAAGAATATTAGAGGTTTGATATTTCCCCAAAATACCTTCTTTCAGGTGCAAAGTAAGAAAATTGAAGTCAAAGACCATGGGAGATACAGCAAAACCTTATTTCGTGAAGCGCACTAAAGACCGGGGGACTATGGATGATGATGACTTCAGAAGGGGTCACCCCCAACAAGATTATTTAATAATAGATGACCATGCTAAAGGCCATGGCAGTAAAATGGAAAAGGGCCTTCAAAAAAAGAAGATAACACCAGGGAACTATGGGAATACCCCCAGAAAAGGACCATGTGCTGTTTCCAGCAATCCATATGCATTTAAAAACCCAATCTACAGTCAACCCGCTTGGATGAATGACAGCCACAAAGATCAGAGTAAGAGATGGCTGTCTGATGAACATACTGGTAATTCAGACAACTGGAGAGAATTCAAACCTGGACCTAGAATTCCTGTTATAAACCGACAAAGAAAAGACTCCTTTCAAGAAAATGAAGATGGTTATAGGTGGCAAGACACAAGAGGCTGCAGAACTGTAAGACGACTGTTTCATAAAGACCTAACAAGCCTAGAAACCACGTCAGAAATGGAAGCAGGAAGTCCTGGTAATGTTTTCCAACTTGTCAGATCACAACCCTATTGCCAATAATATTTTTCCCCCACCTTAAGAAAACAAGAAGCAGAGGTCCAGACCTAGGAAGCCACGGAAGACTAGAAATGAGGAAAATGAGCAGGATGGAGACTTGGAAGGCCCTGTGATCGATGAGTCTGTACTTTCAACGAAGGAGCTGCTAGGCTTACAGCAGGCTGAGGAGAGACTGAAGAGAGACTGCATTGACAGGCTAAAAAGGGTAACATCCTTATATATATATTTGTTGGTTAGTCTCTCTCTAAATAAATCTCTTCAAATTATAGCGACCACGAAACTACCCTACAGCAAAGTACACCTGCAGACTCTGTGATGTTTTAATTGAATCCATTGCATTTGCCCATAAGCATATCAAGGAAAAGAGGCACAAGAAAAACATTAAGGTAAATTGAATGTAACCCAAACAAGTCTGCTTTCATTTTTAATCTCAACATTTGATCTTAAAAGGAGAAGCAAGAGGAAGAGTTGCTCACTACGTTACCCCCACCAACACCCTCCCAGATAAATGCAGTTGGCATTGCCATTGACAAAGTGGTACAGGAATTTGGCTTACACAATGAGAACTTGGAACAGAGGCTGGAAATTAAACGTATCATGGAAAATGTGTTCCAACACAAGTTACCAGGTATTTTCTAGATTTGTTTTTCTATTTAACTATTATTACTTTTATTTATTTATTTATTTTTTAGATTGTTCCCTAAGATTATATGGGTCATCCTGTAGCAGATTGGGTTTCAAAAATTCGGATGTAAACATTGACATCCAGTTTCCAGCCATTGTAAGTACAAAATGAAATGCTGGCACTTTCAGTAATTTCATGTATTCATTGATTTATTTCCTAGATGTCTCAGCCAGATGTCCTCTTACTTGTTCAAGAATGTTTAAAGAACAGTGGTAAGGCCAAATTCCACATTTAAAAAATTTTTCCAACTTAATATTTTTCTTCTTCTTTCCTCAGACTCCTTTATTGATGTTGATGCAGACTTCCATGCTAGGGTGCCAGTGGTGGTGTGCAGAGAAAAGCAAAGGTCTCATTTCTTTAAACTGTTTATTTACTAACCTTTCCCATCCTCCTCCCCCACCTCTCACCAGTGGTCTTCTGTGTAAAGTGAGCGCAGGAAATGAAAATGCTTGTCTGACAACAAAGCATTTAACTGCCCTTGGAAAACTAGAACCAAAGCTGGTTCCTTTGGTGATTGCATTTAGGTACTGGGCAAAGGTAGGCTTGAGGTCTTTATGCATGAATACATTGAATGCTTAACTTTCTTTTCTCTTGTTTGTAGCTTTGCAGTATAGATCGCCCTGAAGAAGGAGGTCTGCCACCTTATGTGTTTGCCCTGATGGCCATTTTCTTTCTTCAGCAGAGGAAAGAACCCCTTTTGCCTGTATATCTAGGATCATGGGTATAAAACATTTTTTTTGCTTATATATCTGATCTTATTTTAGCATGTGTCTAATTTTTCCTAGATTGAAGGATTCTCATTAAGCAAACTAGGGAATTTCAACCTTCAAGACATTGAAAAAGATGTTGTGATCTGGGAACATACTGACAGTGCTGCAGGGGACACAGGCATAACAAAAGAAGAGGCACCAAGAGAAACGCCGATTAAAAGGGGACAGGTCTGTTCTCTTTTGTTTCTAGTTGTCAGTTTATAACCTGTATGTTTCTCTTTGCTATTAATAGGTGTCATTAATATTGGATGTGAAACACCAGCCTTCAGTACCAGTTGGGCAGCTCTGGGTGGAATTGCTGCGGTTCTATGCTTTAGAATTTAATTTGGCTGATTTAGTGATAAGTATTCGTGTCAAAGAATTGGTATCTCGGGAATTGAAGGATTGGCCCAAAAAGCGCATTGCCATTGAAGGTATCTCAAAATGTTTATCTTATTCCCCCCCAGGATTTTTCTTTCTTTCTTTTTTTTATTACAGATCCCTACTCTGTTAAAAGAAATGTGGCAAGAACCCTAAATAGTCAACCTGTGTTTGAATATATACTTCATTGTTTAAGGACAACATACAAGTATTTTGCTCTTCCACACAAAATTACAAAATCCAGCCTTCTAAAGCCTCTGAATGCAATTACATGTATTTCAGAACATTCTAAAGAAGTAATAAATCATCATCCAGATGTACAAACAAAAGATGATAAGCTCAAAAACTCAGTTTTGGCCCAAGGTCCTGGTGCTACCAGTTCAGCTGCAAATACCTGTAAGGTACAGCCACTTACTCTTAAAGAGACTGCTGAAAGTTTTGGAAGCCCACCAAAAGAAGAAATGGGAAATGAACACATCAGTGTCCACCCTGAAAACTCAGACTGTATCCAAGCAGATGTTAACTCTGATGATTACAAGGGTGATAAAGTATACCATCCAGAAACAGGAAGGAAAAACGAGAAAGAGAAAGTTGGAAGGAAGGGCAAGCATCTGTTGACTGTTGATCAGAAACGTGGAGAGCATGTTGTCTGTGGCAGCACACGTAATAATGAGTCAGAGAGCACTTTGGATTTAGAAGGCTTCCAAAATCCCACAGCTAAAGAGTGTGAGGGACTTGCCACTTTAGATAACAAGGCTGATCTTGATGGAGAAAGTACAGAAGGTACTGAGGAACTAGAAGACTCTCTAAACCACTTTACCCACTCAGTACAGGGCCAGACATCAGAAATGATTCCCTCTGATGAAGAGGAGGAGGACGACGAAGAAGAGGAGGAGGAAGAAGAACCTAGGCTCACCATTAACCAAAGGGAAGATGAAGATGGCATGGCTAATGAAGATGAGTTAGACAACACCTACACTGGGTCAGGGGATGAGGACGCCCTATCTGAAGAGGATGATGAGTTAGGCGAAGCTGCTAAGTATGAAGACGTGAAAGAATGTGGAAAACATGTAGAAAGAGCTCTCCTAGTGGAACTTAATAAAATAAGTCTCAAGGAAGAAAATGTATGTGAAGAAAAAAATTCACCTGTGGATCAGTCTGATTTTTTTTATGAATTCAGTAAACTTATCTTCACCAAAGGCAAGGTAATCAGTACCACCACTAGTCATAGAACTAGAAGTCTTGTTTTGCTTTGCCATATTCCTGCAGTCTCCTACGGTAGTGTGCAGCTTATGCAAACGAGAGGGTCATCTAAAGAAGGACTGTCCTGAAGACTTCAAAAGAATCCAGCTAGAACCTCTGCCACCATTAACACCCAAGTTTTTAAATATCTTAGATCAAGTCTGTATCCAGTGTTATAGTAAGTTATTCACATTTCTTTTGATTTGTCAATTTTGTCAATATGTCTATTTATTTTTAAACAGAGGATTTTTCTCCAACAATTATAGAAGATCAGGCTCGTGAACATATTCGGCAAAACCTAGAAAGTTTCATAAGACAGGACTTTCCAGGTAAATGATTTATTTTTTATTTTTAAGAAAAGATTAGTTATTACTTTTCATATATCCCTAACAGGAACTAAATTGAGCCTGTTTGGCTCCTCCAAAAATGGATTTGGGTTCAAACAGAGTGACCTTGACGTCTGTATGACAATTAATGGACTTGAAACTGCTGAGGTACAGTGACCACATAAAACTTCCATTTGCTGTGGTTAAGTTCTTTATGCCTTCTTTGTTGTAGGGATTGGACTGTGTCAGAACTATTGAAGAATTAGCAAGAGTCCTCAGAAAACATTCAGGTACCTCTGTAAACTTTTTCTAAAAATATTTCATTTAATGATAACATTTTATTTCCCAACTTAGGTCTGAGAAACATCTTACCTATTACAACAGCAAAGGTGCCAATTGTGAAGTTCTTCCATTTGAGAAGTGGTCTGGAAGTAGATATCAGTTTGTATAACACATTGGTAAGATTTTTTTCAGGCTTTTTGTTTAGAGATTAGTCTTATAGTGTTATTTTCCTTTTAACAGGCCCTTCATAACACAAGGCTTTTATCTGCTTATTCCGCCATTGATCCCAGAGTGAAGTATTTGTGCTATACCATGAAAGTATTTACAAAGGTGAGTATGCTTCCTATTGTGACTTATCAGGATTTCCTTTGTTCTTGGTTTTCCTTCTGTCTAGATGTGTGATATTGGTGATGCATCTAGAGGCAGCTTATCATCGTATGCATATACTCTTATGGTGCTATATTTTCTCCAGCAGAGGAATCCACCAGTCATTCCTGTCCTTCAAGAGGTATTAGTGAATGAAATTGTATTTCTTATCTGATCCATACTAATAGTTTAAAAATTAATTTCAGATATACAAAGGTGAAAAGAAACCTGAAATATTTGTTGATGGCTGGAATATTTATTTTTTTGATCAAATAGATGAACTGGTACGTATTTTAAGAGTAAAGATTTTCCTATACCATGGTATCCCTTGTTCCCTTCTATTTCTAGCCTACCTATTGGTCAGAATGTGGAAAAAATACAGAATCTGTTGGGCAGTTATGGTTGGGCCTTCTTCGTTTCTACACAGAGGAATTTGATTTTAAAGAACATGTTATTAGCATCAGGAGAAAAAGTCTGCTTACAACTTTTAAGAAACAGTGGACCTCAAAATACATTGTTATTGAAGGTACGAATAAAATTAAACTTGAAGTCGAATAGTACCTTATTTGCTCTTAAATTTTTTTGCTTAGATCCCTTTGATTTGAATCATAATCTTGGAGCTGGATTATCAAGGAAAAGTGAGTTACTTCGTTTGTCAATTTTATTTTTTCCGCCTAAGTGAGTTCTTACTCTTCTTTTTAGTGACAAATTTTATAATGAAGGCTTTTATCAATGGTAGAAGAGTATTTGGTATTCCTGTCAAGGGATTTCCAAAGGACTACCCCTCAAAAATGGTAAGTGTGTTGGAAATACCAAAAAATAAAAAGTTCAGGCTTTTATATATTTATGTTCTTCTAGGAATACTTTTTTGATCCAGATGTGTTAACTGAAGGAGAGCTGGCCCCAAATGATAGATGTTGTCGAATTTGTGGAAAAATCGGACACTTCATGAAGGACTGTCCTATGAGGAGAAAGTAAGTAAATGTTCAAAGGGGTTGGTTGTGTTGATTTTTGCTACTAATATGATATCTTCTACAGAGTAAGACGGCGGCGAGATCAGGAAGATGCCCTGAACCAAAGATACCCTGAGAACAAGGAAAAAAGAAGCAAAGAGGACAAAGAAATTCACAACAAGTACACAGAAAGGGAGGTGTCAACAAAAGAAGATAAGCCCATACAGTGCACACCTCAGAAAGCCAAGCCAATGCGGGCAGCTGCTGACCTGGGGAGGGAGAAGATCCTCAGGCCACCAGTAGAAAAATGGAAGAGACAGGATGACAAAGACTTAAGAGAAAAACGTTGTTTTATTTGTGGAAGAGAAGGGCACATTAAAAAGGAATGCCCACAGTTTAAAGGCTCTTCAGGTATGGACACCTATCACACCTTGATGTTTGCTGTAGGAACAAAAAGTGCTAATTTCTTTTTTAGGAATGTCTAAATCAGATTGTATGTTTGGATCGCCCTCACCTGTCCCATTGAAACCAACTGGTTTATTTGTTCAGGTAAACCTAGCTCAAACGGAGAAGGAGGCGTGGATTTTGTAAACCAGTCTATTTCATTTTTTAGGCAGTGCTTTTACATGAAGACAAAAAGAAACAAAAAACAACAATATTTTTGAGTCCCCAGTCAGGTATGTGGGTTTTAAAAAAAACAAATGTGTGTTATTTTATTTACTGCATACTTTACCACATGCCTTTTGAGACTTTTTCTCCAAATATGTGCTTTTAACAGGGATTGGACATCAGAATCACTTGGGGGAACTTTAAAACATATAGTTGCCCATCCTCTACCTTTATTTCCTAAAGCTAATTCTTCAGTGGTTAAGCATGGGCCTGTGTGTTTTGTAAATTCCAAGTGATGTTTATACCACCCATGAGTGGCAACCAGAGTCTTCAATTATTTGTTCCAGTCCCGTGCTTTTTGTTGCTGCTGTCTTGCCAGCAGTGTTTTCTCCTCCTGGAGAGTATTTGCCACACACAAAGTAAGGAAAAAAACTAATCTCTAGCCTGAACTCCACTGTTACCTCTCAGCTACTTCATTTATTCATTCTTTCAACAAATAGCTATCCAGCCTCTCCCCTCCCTTTCCAAGTTCAGGACACCAGCCTCAACACTGAAGATACAGCAGTGAACAAGCAAAGCCCCTTCTCTCATTTACTCTGCATCCTTTTCAGAAGAGGTAGACAATAAAGAGATACAGAAATAATATGTCATGTGGTGGCAAATGCTAGGAAGAAATAACAAAACAAGAAAAGGGAAAGAGAATGGTTGGCTAAGGAGGCAGCATCTCTGGTAAAGTAACATTTAAGCAAAGAATCAAATGAAACAAAGGGGCCAGTCGGGGGAAATTGGTGTTAGACTGGTAAACTCAGAGATGGAAACAGGTGTTGTCCTGCAGCATCACTGAGGCAGTGTGGCAGGAGTGGAACAGGATTGGAAACTCGAGAGACAGAAGAAATTTGAAAAAAAAAAAAAAGTGGAGCAGGCAGAAGGGTGAGTGAGTGGTAGAGGTGAAGTCAGAGGGTGGATAGATCTGGGTTATGAAGCGCCTTCAGCAGTGGTAGGTACCGTTTTTGTTGGTTTTTTTCTCCCTCAAAGTGAAATGAGAGACTATTGTAGGGTTTTGAGCCAAGGAGTGATATTATCTGAATTCTGTTTTAAAAGGTTCATTATGGCTCCTGTGTGGAGGCAGGGTAGCTACTTAGAAACCAAGCCATCTCAGCCTCCCGATTTGTAGAGATGTGGTCTCACTATGTTGCCCAGACTGGTCTTGAACTCCTGGCCTCATGTGATCCTCCCACCTTGGCCTCCCAAAATACTAAAATGATAGATATGAGCCGCCACACCTGGCCATAAGCTTCAGCCTTGAGCAGATACTTTCTAAACACTTTATATAGGGAAAAAAAACTAATTCTTGCGTAGCCAAGGTGTTCATTTTGCCGAGAATAACGTAGCATAGTGTTTACAATTACGTGGGTGTAATTTCTAGCTTTGTGATCCTGAGAGACTGCCTTATCCTCCATATGCCTCAGTTTTCTCATGTGTAAAAAGGGGGTAATAATAATACCTGACAGGGATGTTGAGAAATCCATGTAAAAGTACTTAGAACAGCGCCTGCATATAGTGAGAGCAGAGAAAAGGGAAAAGGTTCGTGGTGGTGATTGCATTGATGTTATTATTCCTTCAGGGTATCACCAAGTCTTCCAGTGCCAGCATTGTTCAGTTGAGAGAGAAATATAGATGCTAGGCATACACCTAGAAATAGCATTGACAGTAAGTTACGATTTCTGTAATTATCTTCTTAGTAAAAAACCTACATATTTATAAATCTTTTGAGCAACTGGAAAAAAAGTATTAACTTAAATTTACTACAGGAAAAATGTATTGCAATAATTATGTTACTTTATACCAGAAAAAAGAAAACATTTATAGGTGGTTAAAATCGATCCTATCCAATAAATCAGACTCTTCCAAATAAGTATATGTCAGATGATATAACTGTCTAGTTTATCTGTGATATATGTATCCAAATTATCTATGTTGTTATAAATGTGAACTGTATCTCACCTGTAAGTGGTGTTAATTTCCCCACAGCTCTTCCTTTCCATAGTATTAAGTATGTCTTTGGCCCACTTGTAGTTTCTCAAGAAAGCATGTTGATACGGACAGCCCCTACTCTCATATATGGTGTATTGACCTTAGGCAAGAGATGTGGTTTCTCTGAGCTCCAGATATGTCATCTATAAAATTGGTGTTAACACCGTTTATCTCATAGGGTGCTAAGAAGATTAAAGTACTGCCCAGAGTAGGCACTCAGTCAAGTTCTCTTTCCTCTCCTGATACCTACCCCCATCCTTTCCTCTAGGTTGCATATAGTTCTTTACTCCCAAAGGAGATCACAGTAGATAGAAAATCCCATGAATGTCCTTGCTCTTCGTTGTTACCTCCCTCCCCCTCTATCCCCCACACATAATGCCTTAGATATTCAGTAGGTTTTATTGATTAGAGGTGAACTTATTTGGAAGGAATAAAAAGACAAAGCAGGAGAATGGTCAAGAACATGAGTTTTAGAGTGAGACACTTGAGTTTGAAATCCAGCCCAACCATTTACTAGTTGTGTGACCTCTATCAAGTTATGCAACCTCTCTGTGCCTCAGTTTCCTTTTTGGCAAATTGGTGCTAACACCTCACAGGACTATTGTAAGGATTAAGTTCATGTAGATAAAGCACTTAACACAGCATCCGACACATCTCATCACTCAATAAATTATCACTGCCCTTTGTTACTGTGGTTAACAAACACTTGCTGTAATTTCTCTCTTCTAACTTATAGGACAAACAAATAATGGAAATTTTTAACATAAGTATGTAGAGATTGTGGTACCACAGTGATAAACTGATTTTTATGCTTAAGTTAATGACTCTGGTTTATGTATGACAATTTATTCAGTATGAGAATCTCAGAAAACTAATGTTTTTTTCTATTCCTTAACCTTCCTACCCTTTTTTTGGTAAAGAAAATTACCGAAAAAACAAAAAACAAAAAAAAAACTACCTCTGTCTATTTATTTATTCCATTTTAATCTCATGGCTTGAAATCTGAAAAATTGGAGTTGCTGTAAGAGATTGGTGGATGTCTTTTTGCCCTCATGGTGATGTATTCTTTTACAGCTTTTATCATTGACCAGAATTTTAAGGCCTGCTTATTTTAAAAAACGAAAACCAGTGTTCTTTATGATAATAAGCTTAAAATAATAGAAATACTTTTTAAAATAGTATGGGGAGAGCTCATTGTCAGTGAATATAGATCATTCTTGTTGATACCCTTCTTTGAATATTCTAGTGTATTAATATACCATTGTTTATTTAATCATGTCTTATTAATGGACTGGCTGTTTTCACATATTTGATATATCAAGTGTCTTCACAACTTGTGCTTGCATATTCTTTCCCAAAATATTGAAAGTCCATATATTTCCTTGTACATTTTTAAAGTTGATATCTAAATCTTTCATTGTAGTTGCAAAGCATGTAATTTCTTGGGGGAGGGGGGCTGTAAATATTGACATTTTAAAATAAAACTTTTAAATCAGCCTTAAATGTATCAAATGAAGTATAAATATTATTGCTTT